GGCTAAAAGTTGCTTGGGAGAGTTGGCGCTGGGGAAGGCACCTGGCAAGGGCGGCCGCCGAGGGGGCGTCAGCTTTCCCAGGAACAAAGGGGCCAGGAAAGGGCGACCAGGGGAGCAGGTCCTGGGGGAGTCCACCCTGAGCTGGGAGATAAGGGTCGCCACGTCCTCCTGGCCCGGGGGCAGTAAGGGGAGAGGGGAGTACGCAAGATGCGCCGGTATTCTGCCTCCCGACTTCCTGCCTCCAACGGGGTGGCGCCCGCTGCCCTCTAGCTCTCTGGCCGCTCCGCGCCCCTCTAGCTGGAGACAAAAGGAGACCGGGGACCCCAGGCCCCTGCCAGTCCTGGAGGACCCCCGCCCCGACGCGTACGACGATCCGCCAGTGGAAGCCGCGGTGGCGGGCTCTGGCGCGGCGGGCGCCCCCTCCTAACCTCGCACTGGTGCCCCGCGCCCCAGTGCCGCCTCACCCTCCCCGCAGCGGGCATTACCTTTCATCCAGTCCACTACTTGACTCGGAGACCATTTGCTCACCGGTTCCATTATCAGAGCCATGGGTACGGGGTCGGTTCCGTGCAGAGCGCAGAGCTCAGACACAAAACGAACTCAGCAGCCCGAGCTGCTCTCAGGTGGGGTCCCTTGCTGGCCGCAGCCTCCCTGGGCGGGCGGCGCGGAGAAAGCGGCTTTTGTGTGTCGGGTCTCGCGGCTGTAACGTCTTTTAGCCAACCGCCGGCAGGAACGGCGACAGGGAGGTAAACGTGCAGGAGTCGTGGCTCCGCGCCGGGTCTGCTCAGTTCCCGCTAAGGCGGCGGCGGCGGCGGCTGCTGCTGCTGCTGCTGCTGCTGCTGCTGCTGCTGCCTCCGCCGCTCCGCTCCGGTCTCCGTCCCTAGGGAGCTTCAGTTCATAGCTTGAGTTGCTGAGGGGTCGCGTCGCCGAGGGAAGCAGCCTCTGCCGCACGCCCTCAGCCAACTTGCCCGCTCGCCTCACGCGCGGGAGTGAAGCCCCGAGCACGACTAGCTGCCCGGCGGAAATGACGAGGGGCCTCCTGCCACCCAAAATATCTCTCCGCAGCCCTCGGGTGCGGGGCGCGCGCGCCACGAGCCCCCCGCCCGCTCGCTGCCGCGCGGTCCCGCCCCCAGGGCCGACGGCAGGCGCGCGAGGCGCGTGCGCGTGCGCGTGCCGGCACGAGGCCGGAGCCCAGGGTCTGTCTGGCAGGCAGACAGGTGCCAGCAGCTCGCAGCCTGGCGTTCCCGCTCTGGGGGCCGTCCGGGAACAGAGGCGCGCGAAGTGCGCGTGCGCGGCGGCGGAGGCGGTGGCGGCGCGAGGCAGAGCCAGAGCCCGGGGTCGGTCAATCAGGTGCGGGCGGCTGGAGCATGGCTTTGTGAGGCCTCTGAGGGGACCCGGCGGTGGCGGCCACGGCGGGACGGGCCGCCCACCAGTTGAACTCCGACAGCTGAGGCGGCTGAGGAGGTATCCGCGGCCCCACCACCGAGGGGAGGGGGAACCAGGGATTTCTTCCTTTATCTCTTCTCAGATTAGACTCCAGAGATAATGATATTAGGAAATCCAAACTGAAATGGACCCCAGAGCAATTGAAGAAAGAAAGAGTCAAGGTGAGGCTTTATCAAATAATTTATTACTGAGCACCCATATTACCATGGTATGATACCCCCGCAGGGAGGATCCCAACGTGGCAGGGAGGCTTGCAAGGGGAGGCCGAGGCACTGGTGCAAGCAAACTATAATGACTAAGGTGAGATTGTTTACTCAGGCAACATATGCAGATGCATCTTATTTATACTTCTTATTGTAAATAATAGTCATGTTAATCAAAGAACACCATAAAATTTGAATTGCTCTGTGTTATGCGTAAGATGGACATCATACTTACCACATGCTTATCCATAGTGTGGGGAACCATGGTATGATACCAGTTGGAAGACAAAGGTGCCATGGTTGGAAACAAAACCCTAAATTGCAAGGAGGAAACAATTGCCTGAAAAGAGACTCCAGATGAGCCCTATAACTAAAGCAGTTTTGAGTGTATAAGATATATAC